CAAGAATTTATGACAAGGAATGGGATCCTGGCATTAAGAATAAAGGGGAAAAAAACAAGTCATCTCATCCCAAAACCAGGTAGAAAGTTGGGATGGGAAGTACGTGTATTAGCAAACGTTTTTGAAACCAAAGCAACTTTCATGCAAATTAAACTTTCTATAGAAGTTAAAAACCCAAGAGATACTGCTGTGATGACAAAACATAAGCAAATGGCCCCAAATGAAGCAAGTCCTTTGGAGTAAATGTTAAGTAGTATTCACATAGAACTGCTTTCTGCAATCAGGAAGGGCTGGAATGGAAAACTCAATGCCAAAGAGAGAAGAGAAGTTAGTGTGACCCAAGAGGTCTTGAAGTAACACTTAACAGCAAATATCAAACCACCCCAACCAACGCCTCCAACTGGAAGCTGCCCCATTTCTCCATCAGCAGAGGAAGACATGAGGGACTGGCTAGGGGGAAACTGGGAAACGCGTACTACCGAGAAGCCCAGAGCCCTCAACCCGCACCTTCAGCAGGAGTGGCCAAAAAGGAGTTTGAGGCGGCCCCAGGGCGGGAGAAAAATCAGGACGATGATACCACGCCCTTGTCCTTCCCACCCTTCCCCCGCATCCTCAGCCCTGCAGACCCCCGAAGAAAAGACCAGTTCTTAGGGGGTCGCGGAGGCTGAGAAGCCGGCGGCCCGAGCGCCCTCTTTACCTGGTCGCAGAGGCGCGGCCAGGCAGGGAGGGTGCGTGAGCGTGTCGGCGACCTGGGCCGCCTGCGCCTTCCCGCCCAGTCCGAGCTGGAATTCCAAGGCTGCCTCTGGGAGCTGCTGCCCGCAGACCACTCGCCTCCACAGACGCCAGGAGAAAAACGACAGCCACCTTATGTGGAAAATACTCGCGCCGGCCGTCATTCATAATCCGGCGGACCGGAAAAAGGGAAGTAACGTCACTTCCTACTGTCGCACTGCCAAACGTTTCCCCCGCCCCTACTGTGGGAACCTTTGTTTTCCTGCTTTCGGAGCCGGCCAGTGCGGGAACCGTTTCCGAAGGGACCACCGGGAACAGACGGATCGGCAGGGCGGGGCGGAACGGTGAGTTATGCTGAGCGACTCTGCTCCTGGCCTCCTGGAGGCTCGAGACCCCCGCGCCAGGAGCGAGGTGGGAGAGTAGCTACGTGGGGTATTAGTTTCCTCGCTCCTCAAGGGGAATCATAATTTACGGGCGGTTGCGTGCCCTAGACTGACTGCTCTCCCCTTTCAGTGAGGACTGTGCTTCCTCCGAGGGAGTTGCGGGCCGGGACATGCGGACCGAGCATATTTCTAGGTCTAGGGACAAGGGACTTGGAATCCTGCCTCGGACTTTGTCGGAGGGTTTTAGTGACTTCTCTACGTAGCTCCCTCATTGTCTCTCATCTTTTGGCTCCCCTGTCAAGGACCATCCCCCATTCTAGGACTTCGATGTGTGATGCTTTGATCAAAGGATTGACATTCCTTTTCTAAGTGTTTGCTGTCAGCTTTCAGCCACTTGATTGGTTTGGAATCGGAGCCTTTTCTCCTGCGATTCCAGGTGTCCCTAAGGTATCAGTGTTATCCAGAACCAAGAACTCAGTGGAGGAATGAAAAAGGCAGCATCTTTAAAATAATGTTTATTGGAAGGGGTTGCAAGAGCTTGCGAAGTCATGAAGAACAAAGTTTTTTAGAGCCATTATGAAATGGCAACGATAATACTGCACTCTATGTGAACAGTTTCTGTTTCCTTCATCTGGGGCACGTGCATATGATCAACTTTGGACTTCTTTTGAGATTGCCAGGTAGGGTGAAAAATGGATCTAGGAGAAAGCACTTCCTCTCTGACAGCCTCTCTTTGTGAAGTAGGTGAGGCCATCTACTGAAACACAGAAGCAATTTTAAAAGAAAATGGAGGAAGTATAACTGATCTTTGCAGAAAGTGGGGAAGTGAGTTGACCAGAGAAGGATGAGAGAATTGCCAAGTTGTACTGAACGCCAAGCTGAGAATGGTGATTCTGAAGATAGAATGTATGTATATTCCTCCCAGTTGCACTTAGAGTGTAACTCCAGGAAAATATTTTTGTATGTGTAGATCAACACAGTTACACCAAGTTGCTGACCTCTTTATGACTGCTGTAGAAAGTAAACTTCTTTCACTATATGGATATTTGCCGGTAAGGAAGGAAAAGTAACAGAGATTAGAGAAGGCAACAGAAAAGGGGGAGTAAAGGTAAGATAGAAAACTAAAATATAAAATATAAACTTCTAGATTACTTTCTCTTTTTTTCCTTCAGGCGTTTGCAATGGCTGCTACTGTGAACTTGGAACTTGATCCCATTTTTTTGAAAGCACTAGGTTTCTTGCATTCAAAGAGTAAAGATTCTGCTGAAAAGCTAAAAGCACTGCTTGATGAATCTTTGGCTCGGGGCATTGATTCCAGTTACCGTCCATCTCAAAAGGTACTTGAATGAATAAAAAGCTTGGAGAGAGTTTTAATTACTGGTACCTTTTTTCATCTTTTAGGATGTGGAGCCACCCAAAATTTCAAGCACAAAAAACATTTCCATTAAGCAAGAGCCCAAAATATCATCCAGTCTTCCTTCTGGTAATAATAATGGCAAGGTCCTCACAACTGAAAAGGTAAAGAAGGAAGCTGAAAAGAGACCTGCTGATAAAGTAAGATTTTATTTTAATCTTGTTAAAAGAAACTTTATCATTTTCTGATGCCTGCTTTTTATAGATGAAATCAGACATCACTGAAGGAGTTGATATTCCAAAGAAACCTAGATTGGAGAAACCAGAAACACAGTCATCTCCCATTACTGTCCAAAGTAGCAAGGATTTACCTATGGCTGACCTTTCCAGTTTTGAGGAGACCAGTGCTGATGATTTTGCCATGGAGATGGGATTGGCCTGCGTTGTTTGTAGGTAAGTTGTACCTTGCCACAGATTCTTTTGTTGTAGTGTAATGTTTAATGGTATGTTTTCTTAGGCAAATGATGGTGGCATCTGGCAATCAATTAGTAGAATGTCAGGAGTGCCATAATCTCTACCACCGAGATTGTCATAAACCCCAGGTGACAGACAAGGAAGCGAATGACCCTCGCCTGGTGTGGTATTGTGCCCGATGTACCAGACAAATGAAAAGAATGGTAGGAATCATATTTTTCTTTATTTTAAACAGTTGTATCTGATTTAATCCACTGATTTTTGCAGGCTCAAAAAACTCAGAAACCACCGCAGAAACCAGCCCCTGCAGTTGTTTCTGTAACTCCAGCTGTCAAAGATCCATTGGTTAAGAAACCAGAAACTAAACTGAAACAAGAGACAACTTTTCTAGCGTTTAAGAGAACAGAAGTCAAGGTATAGTAGATTCTATTTTTATCTAAGATTATCTCTAATGTAATTATTTACTTTATTTTTTTAGACATCCACAGTTATTTCAGGAAATTCTTCTAGTGCCAGCGTTTCCTCGTCAGTAACTAGTGGCTTAACTGGATGGGCAGCTTTTGCAGCCAAAACTTCCTCTGCTGGTCCTTCAACAGCAAAATTGAGTTCAACAACACAAAACAATACTGGGAAACCTGCTACTTCGTCAGCTAACCAGAAACCTGTGGGTTTGACTGGTCTGGCAACATCATCCAAAGGTGGAATAGGTTCCAAAATAGGTTCCAATAACAGCACTACGCCCACTGTACCTTTAAAACCACCTCCACCTCTAACCTTGGGTAAAACTGGCCTTAGTCGCTCAGTTAGTTGTGACAATGTCAGCAAAGTAGGTCTTCCTAGTCCAAGTAGTTTAGTTCCAGGAAGCAGCAGCCAACTAAGTGGGAATGGAAATAGTGGAACATCAGGACCTAGTGGAAGTACTACCAGCAAAACTACTTCAGAATCCAGCAGCTCTCCCTCAGCATCCCTTAAAGGCCCAACTTCACAAGAATCACAGCTCAATGCTATGAAGCGATTACAGATGGTCAAGAAGAAAGCTGCCCAAAAGAAACTCAAGAAGTAATGTGGCCAAGTAGGTTTTTGTATCATATTAGCCTAAAGATGAAAGGCTTATTATTATGATATAATCTGTAATACACTGTAATTTAATAAAAGTCTTCATAATCAAATTTCTATTGTTTCTTACCTTAAAATGCTAAAT